ATTCAACTTCTTCCTGGTTTAGTCTTGGGAGAGTGTATGTGTCGAGGAATTTATTCATTTCTGCTAGATTTTCTAGTTTATTTGCGTAGAGGTGTTTGTAGTATTCTCTGATGGTAGTTTGTATTTCTGTGGGATCGGTGGTGATATCCCCTTTATCATTTTTTATTGTGTCTATTTGATTCTTCTCTCTTTTTTTCTTTATTAGTCTTGCTAGCGGTCTATCAATTTTGTTGATCCTTTCAAAAAACCAGCTCCTGGATTCATTAATTTTTTGAAGGGTTTTTTGTGTCTCTATTTCCTTCAGTTCTGCTCTGATTTTAGTTATTTCTTGCCTTCTGCTAGCTTTTGAATGTGTTTGCTCTTGCTTTTCTAGTTCTTTTAATTGTGATGTTAGGGTGTCAATTTTGGATCTTTCCTGCTTTCTCTTGTGGGCATTTAGTGCTATAAATTTCCCTCTACACACTGCTTTGAATGCATCCCAGAGATTCTGGAATGTTGTGTCTTTGTTCTCGTTGGTTTCAAAGAACATCTTTATTTCAGCCTTCATTTCGTTATGTACCCAGTAGTCATTCAGGAGCAGGTTGTTCAGTTTCCATGTAGTTGAGCGGTTTTGAGTGAGATTCTTAATCCTGAGTTCTAGTTTGATTGCACTGTGGTCTGAGAGATAGTTTGTTATAATCTCTGTTCTTTTACTAGTTTGTCTTTTAAGTTGTTTTTGAAATTACAGAACATTTATGGATTTTTACTGTTTACAAAGCTCTTTTGATACTCACCACAACACTGTGAGAGAGGTGTTATTTTTGTTGTTGATTCGGATGCTGCTGTTGCTATCCTTATTTTTATTGGGCTCCTCCTCATAGTCTTCACTTGCGGATGTGGAAACTGTGTAAGGCTTTCAGAACTTACAGGTCCAGCGTCAAAAAGTGGCAGAACCAATTCTCAGACCTGTGTGCTGTACTCTTTTAAGAGGCAAGAGCGCACCGCACAGCCTGGAAGTTAGGTATAGTCTCTGGTGTGCTGAAGATGGCTCATGTCACCTTGTGAGGGTCAACTGCTAAATTTCCAGAAATTTTTTGAGCCAGTTGTTAACCGCAGATATTATTAAATGTTGTATTATATATTTAACTTACAAGTAAATAAATTACATTAAAAACAATAGTAATAAATACTCAAAACTCATTACTTCCTAATTATTTACTAAATCTTACTATTGTGTGTGTACTTGAAGTTGTTTGCATCCATGGCAACTATATGATGGAAATCCTGCATAGTGGTATGCTGCTATATATTTGTGTTTCTCTTTGCAACCCTGTGTTCAGTGATGTCACATTAGTAATTTGAAATCTGACATAGTAGGACTTTTTACACAATAGAAATCTGCTACAAATTAGGGCTTGAATTACTGTCTTATTTATTGTCTAGGCCAAAGAAAGTGATGGAGAAAACAATAATGCAGATTAAACTCAAAAGTGTATTTTATCTGTAACAGTTGAATAAGAAAAAAACTAAGAAAATGTTTCAGTATTTGAAAAGTATTATATTATTCAGCTACAAAGTTGCTTATATCATTGACAAACAAATGAAGTTTCAATGCACATGCACCTTTTTCTTTGTTTCATTTTTGTCTTACTTGTTCAAGAAGAGGAAAATGCCAACCAACATTCTTGTTGGAACTATACTCATTCATCAATTACAACCATAGATTGGCTAAAGATATAAGAATTTGGCCAAAAATCAATGAAAGCAATCTGTATGAATCAGTTTGCTATATAGAATTTATAATAGAGAATATTGTGTATTTTATTATTATTTGAAAATTTTATACCATACGTTCTTTATCAATAACATTTCTGATAAACTTACGTATGTATATGTGTACAATACACTTTTTTCCCCAGAGAGACAGTTATTAAATACTTTTTGGCAGACTGCTGGGTACCATCTTTCTCCTTCATTTCTTCCACTTTCCTAGGCCAATTAGGTACTAAGCTCTTTGATTCTGCTTCTTAATATTTCTTAGACTTCTTCACTTTGCATTCTCATTGCTGGTACTTGAGAGCCTTATCTCTCATTGGTGTCATAGTAAGTTTCCTAGTAGATCTCAGCCTCCAAGCTTGTTTTCCTGCCATTATTCACACAGCAATCAGAGTGATTTTCCTAGCATGAAAGTGTGATCATGTCACAACCCTGCTTAAAATTGTTCAGTGGCTCCCGTTGCTTTCAAGATAAAGTTTAAACCCTTTAACATGGCATAAAAGAAACCACTGTTTATCCTCTGCTCCTGCACTTCCAACTTCCATATCACAGTCTGACCTGGGTGCCCTCTGTGTAAGTCTCTTTTATAGATGTTATCACACTATATTGCTCTTGCTCTTTTTGGCCTAATATTTTGTTATGAAAATTGTCAAACATACAGAAAAGTTAACAGAATTATACAGCAAACCCATTACCTGCCACCCAGATTTCACAATTGTATTTACAATGAACATATTTGCTCTATTGCATAATCTACCCATCTACCCATTCTTCTACCCGTCTCTTTTCTTCTCTTTTTCTTTCTTTTTTTAGATGGGATCTCACTCTGTGGCCAGGCCGGAGTGCAGTGGTGCCATCTCAGCGCACTGGTTCAAGCAATTCTCCTGCCTCAGCCTCCTGAGTGGCTGGGATTACAGGCATGCACCACCACGCCCAGCTAATTTTTGTATTTTTAGTAGAGACGGGGTTTCACTATGTTGGCCAGGATGGCCTTGATCTCCTGACCTTGTGATCTGCCCGCCTCGGCCTCCCAAAGTGCTGGGATTACAGGCGTGAGCCACCGCACCCAGCCCCATCTTCTTTCTTTATGATGCATTTCAAAGTAAGTTGCAGACACTGGTAAATTTTGTTCCCAAACCCTGCAGCATGGTATTGTCAACTAGAGTTAGATATGTGATTACTTAATTTTTTTTTTTTTTGGGTAAAACTTGCCATTGCTCTTTACTTGCTTATTTTCTTCACTGGGTTGAAGTGACTGCATCTATCTGTTTTCTATCCAGTGCCTCACATATAGTAGAAACTAAGTTGATGTTAGTTAAGTGAATGAGTTATGGATTTCATCAGATGTTACTTAGAGAGCTTCTTGATCCTATATAAGAGTAGTTTTATCACTCTTTCGTTCGTCTCCTCATTCTTCTGCCCAAAAAAGCTGTAGAAAGCAACTTTTATTCCACCCGTTCAGCATCACAGACGATTAAAATTTTTCATCTGTTAACAATAGTTGACAAACTCTCACACTATGTCTTTCTACAAAGTCCCACAAGGTGGTGCCCAAATATCTTTTTTCAAACAACACTTCCTGAAGACCCATGCAGAGTCCTGACTAAATTGTGTTAGTATTTGGCATTTCTGAATTTGGTCAATTAGAATAACAGAAAATATATAATTAAGTAAAAGTTACTCAACATTAAATAACATTATATATGTGATTTCAAAATCTATAGTTCTGGATATAAACAATGAATAATGATAATAGGTACTTTATTTCTGTGTAGAATTTAGTATTATTAAAAGGTTGTTCATATCCCCAAATAGGAAAAAAAAAATTCACCTCAAGTCCCCTTTTCTATAAATTTTGTCCATGAATAATTTACCCTTAGTATAGAATTTCTAAGGGCAGAAGGAGAAACAAACTGTTGTGCAGGAGGAACTATATAATTTAGATGCAATGAAAAAAACAGATGACCCTATTACCTTAACTGGGAACAATGTTGTGTAAACCAGCATTGTAACGGCTTAATATAACATGGGATAATAAGTTACTTAATGCTCTTAAAACACTTTTATTCCAGAAATTTAGAAGAGTTATTTTAAAACTTTTTTTGGATATTCTTATTAAATCTCAATACACTGACCAGAAAACCCAAGTAGGTATTGTGTTTCTACAACTTAATATTCATGCAAATGATGATATCTACCTATATTACTGGCTATGTTTTGATTAGGGATCAGTTATTGAAGTAGCTGTAACAATCCCCAGCTACTCAGATAAACCTGTCCAAACCTGGAGGAGAAAGTTTTTCAACCCAGGGTTCGAAGAGGTGGTGTTCATTGCCTTTAATGGCCCAGGCACTAAGATTTACACAGTGAGAGGTGAGACTCTTTAATGTGCTGGGACTTAGCCCATGATGATTTGTTCTGAGCCATTTGCCACTAAAGTTAAATCCTTATAAATATAAATTATTAGCCATACAGCTTCCTTTTTCTCCTGCTCAAGCACAAGCCTGGATAGCGCAAAGGCCTAAAAATTTTCTAGGGCATTTAGAGATAATGAAAGATGGCCACTTTGATGCACAAAGACCTAAATTTTAGTCCCTCACTGATTAATGATTTGACCTTTGGGTGGGTCTTAATATCTGTCCTCTATTTTATCAACTGTGAAATGGCAGAATTAAATAAAAGTGGTTTCTAAGTTTCCTTCCAGTTCAGAGATTTAACACTATTGTTTGTCCCCAATACAAGAAAAGTTTAAATACCAATCAGTGGTTATCAAATAATTCACCAAGATCTAGAATAACACTGTCTAATATCTGAAAGTAAAATGAACTAAGTGAAAAATAGAAATATTTTGCCATTTAAAGCAGAGTTTAGTCAAGGTATAAATAGATCTGATCTTTCTCTATTTGTAGGCTCTGCATGAAAAAGTTAAAACTGCTCTATCCATTGACCAAAGAAAATAATTAAAGAAAAATATTGAACATTCAAACCTATGATAGGACTAGATCAATCTACTTTCAGATATTTCTTAGAAAAAAAATTGTAAAACTTTCCAGATGGCACCTTGATTTATTTTTGGTCTAAAATAATTGCATTTAGTCAGGAATAAACAACATGGAAAGAAGAAATATTAATATTGAAAAAATATTTTAGAGAAAGAGATTAATAGTCATAAGATTGGTATAACGGGAATTTAGCCTGTCACTGTAGCCTATGAGGCACTGTGTGTTGCAAATGTGACACAATTATTCAAGCTGGGGATTGAATGACAAATAATGAAGCAAGAGATCTTAGGGAGTAAACGATATAAAAGATAATTGAGTCCGTGTTGCTGTACCCCGAAACTGCTCTAAACCATAAAGTTTATTAAATAATAGTAACAATTGAAAAATAGTAGAGGGAATGTGGAAGGATCAACTCAATCAGAATTTGGTGAGGGCATAGGAACTGAAGTCACGCTGTTCCACATTTAAGCAATGCCACATCCTGTATTTTATTACCAATGATAATTTTTATTTTCTTATTGTCTTTGAATGCTTTTAATCTTTCCCTTTGTTGACAAATAAGACCAATACAGTTTTGGTGTTTGCCATGGTTTGCATATTTGCCCCCTCCAAACCTCGTGTTGAAATTTCATCCCCACTGTTGGAAGTGGGGCCTGATGGGAAACGTTTGGGTCATGTGGGTGGATCCCTTATGAATGACTTAATGCCATCCTTGCGGTAATGAGTGTGTTCTCTCTGTATTAGTTCCTGGGGGAGCTGATTCTTTAAAAGAGTCTGACACCTCTCTCCCTGCTCTCTTGCTCCCTCTTACCATATGATCTGCACACGCTGGTCCCCTTTCACCTTCTGCCATGAGTAGAAGCAGTCAATGGCCCTCACCAGAAGCAGATGCTGGTGTCATGCTTCTTGCATAGACTGCAGAATTGTAAGCCAAATAAACCTCTTTTCTTTATAGATTACTCAGCCTTAGGTATTCCTTTATAGCAACACAAAATGGACTAAGACAGTGTTCCTCTAATTACTGATGAAGGAGTTGAGAGAATGCCTAGGTCATATTCTGGGTCCAAGGATAATGAATCCCAGAAATTTCAGAGCTTTGGGGCAGGTGTTAGAAATTCTACTATATCAAGCTTTTCTACTGACAAAAAGAAGAAAGAGAAAGAAAGAAAGAAAAAGAAAAAAAGAAAGAAAGAAAGGAAAGGATCTTCAAGAACAAATTTCTTCAAATCAGGTACGAAGGTCATTAATTTCTTCCTTGTTAGTTGGTAATGTTTTTTTTTTTCTACTCTAGATCAGCAGTGTGGGAGGTGGCTAAAATAGGGAGAAGCTTGTGAAACTATACTATGCCTTAATCTTGGTCAAAATATATAACTTTGATTTGTTACCAGCCTTTTTTTGTGTGTATTTCTATGACTTCATGCAGATACAATTCTCTGAAATATGTAAGTCCTAGCAGACTTGTCTCTTTTTAAATGATTCTAGGACCCCAAAATATCATCACCACTGAAATTAAGATGTTGGCACTGGTACTAGAATCAATAAACACAATGCAGATGCTACTATGGTAGCATATTAAAAGAATTTGAAAAAGTTGAAAAAAGATTTTCATCTAGCAGAGCTTTGGAGAAGAGCAATTTATTGTATCACAGACCTCAAGTGACTGATAAACACTAAAAATTACTTCTAATAATCATTTATTTCACAAATATGACTGCTTACTCTGGGCTATTTATAGTAGTAACAATGAAAATAGTGTGCTATATTTCTTCCATAAAGACTTTTACTACAAAATAACTGTCAGAAGGGCATGGGCTCCACGTTGCCTTTTTCTAGTCATTATGGTTATCCATGCTCTCTTATTTGTTCTGGTGTAAGTCCAATAGCATACTAATTCAAGACCATCTGTTGGGATTAAGATTGTGGTGCATTGTTTCTCTGGGTGCAAAACTAATTGTCTTTTATAGATTGATGAAACTGAAGATTTTATTTTGCATAATCTTCCCAATTAATTTAGTGCTGATTTTCACGCTTGAGAATGAGAGGTGGCAAATCTTTGGTTTGAGTTACCCTATTTAATGTTGGAGAATGAAAGGGAATGGATGACTAAGTTGGACTCCAACCTCCCACCAACTTTAATCAAAACAGCTCCAAGGCAGGAGGGCTTTAGTCCATTTCCCCCATCTAGGAATCACCTGTTTGCTTCTTAGTGGCATTATTATTCTGCATGTTTTTAACCTGCCTCAGCAAAAAGAGAGTTGACCTGAAAAGATGCTACTTCCTTGTCTCTTGATTCTCATCTTACAAAAGTAAAAAGTGTGACTAACACCCATAGGCTATCAGGTAAATACATGGTTGTTCCCTAGGAAATTCCGTTGTTATTTCTGCATTATACCCACCGTTTCTTCTTTCTGTTACCAAAGCCTCACAAAACTTCCTCAGTTCCTCGAAACCTGTTTTGTGAGGAGGAGACAGTGAAAACACAGACGTTCGCATAGATACTTAATGATGCAGTAGTTGTTATAAGTGAGGCTCACAGGTCTTACCAGCCTGAGTTAAAAGTTCATTTTGCCATTCTCTGGTTTTAGTATGACAGCGGACAAGTTACTGAACCTCTCTCTGCCTCCATCTTGGAAAAATTCGAATTCTTACAACATCTACTAAGTACAAGGGGTCCTGGAATAATATTTTGTTCAATGTCATTTTGTTATAACATTGATGAGAAAAAAAATTCAATTCCTGGGCCAGGCTCACTGTGTGGAGTTGACATGTTTTCCCCATGTCTGTGTGGGTTTTCTCCAGGTCCTGGAGTTTCCTCCCACATCCCAAAGCTTTGCCCATTAGATGCATTGGTGTGTCTACATGGTGCCTGTCTGAGAGAGTGGGTGGGTGTATGAGTGCCCTTTGACAGTACTGCATCCTGTCCAGGGCTGGTTCCTGCCTTGTATCCTCAGCTGCTGGGACAGGATCTGGTCAACCGTGACCCTGAACTGGAATATGCAGGTAAGCAGTTATCTTGTTTTTATCAATCTTTCTAAAGTATTTGTAACTGACTTTTCTATTAAAGGTGCTACAAGACAGATGATTTTTCACCATCTACCATAATGTGGAACAGATATTTTGTCTTCTATCTCCTGCTTTTGTCAGCGTTTACGAGTCAAACAGTATCCGGACAAAGAAAGAAAGGACCAAAATCAAATTTGCTTGCAAGGAAAAGTGATGTCCAGGGTAAAAAAAAAAAAATTGTTTGTTTTTAAGTTTTATTTTGCCTAACCTGTTTATTCTGTTTCAGGCTCCATTTGTTTCATAGATATTGTCTTCATCGTGGACAGCTCTGAAAGTTCTAAAATTGCCCTCTTTGATAAACAGAAAGATTTTGTGGATAGCTTGAGTGACAAGATTTTCCAATTGACTCCTGGTCGCTCCTTGGAATATGACATCAAACTGGCAGCCCTTCAGTTTAGCAGCTCTGTCCAAATTGATCCACCTTTTTCTTCCTGGAAGGACCTGCAGACATTTAAGCAGAAGGTCAAGTCTATGAATTTAATAGGGCAAGGTACCTTCTCTTATTATGCCATTTCCAATGCCACTAGGCTACTTAAGAGAGAAGGGCGTAAGGATGGTGTGAAAGTGGTTTTGCTGATGACTGATGGCATCGACCATCCAAAGAATCCAGATGTTCAAAGTATTTCTGAAGATGCCAGAATTTCAGGAATATCATTTATCACCATTGCACTTTCTACGGTAGTCAATGAAGCCAAACTTCGTTTGATTTCTGGGGATTCATCCAGTGAACCCACTTTACTGTTGAGTGATCCAACCCTTGTAGATAAAATTCAAGATCGTCTGGTAGGTACCTAATGGGTTGATTATACAGTTATGAGTTAATGCTTCATTCTTTTTTCCCTTGTAGGATATCTTATTTGAAAAGAAGGTAAGCACCACATGCTTTGATTACTACGAATTTGTGTTAATATCATATTTCATTATTGATTCAGTGTGAACGCAAGATTTGTGAATGTGAGAAGGGAGATCCAGGTGATCCAGGGCCTCCTGTGAGTATACTTCCACTTTGAACTTAAGTCAGCTTAAAATAATATTTTTTCCCTTTGCCTTCAGGGTACACATGGAAATCCAGGTATCAAAGGTGAGCGAGGACCAAAAGGAAACCCGGTAAATGAATAAACAGCTTTTCTTTAAACCAGGTGGAATTTTTACTGTTTTTTGTTTGTCACAGGGCAACGCTCAAAAAGGAGAAGCTGGAGAAAGAGGTCCAGGGGTATGTACACAACTGGAATGCCTTCCTAAGAAATATTTTACTTTTTATTTTCTTTTTAAATTAGGGAATTCCTGGGTACAAGGGTGACAAGGTAAGTTGGTAACAACAAATAGATTGACCAGATCTCTTATTTATTTCACTTATTTATTTTTTAGGGTGAACGTGGGGAATGTGGTAAACCAGGGATAAAAGGTGACAAGGTAAGGAACATGTTTTTAAACTGCTTACAGCTTAGAGAGACTTATTTTCAATTTTATTCCACAGGGATCCCCAGGGCCATATGGACCAAAGGGACCCAGAGGAATTCAGGTAAGGGGGTTAAAACCAAATCTAAGTTTGAAAGAACTAATTCTTGGTTTTCATCCTGGAGCAGGGAATTACTGGACCTCCAGGAGACCCAGGCCCAAAGGGGTTTCAAGGCAATAAGGTAATCTTACCCTTTGATTAAAGACAGGCAGACATATAACTGATGTCACTATTTCTTCCTCCAGGGTGAGCCAGGTCCTCCTGGTCCTTATGGTTCTCCAGGAGCTCCTGGAATTGGACAGCAAGGTATTAAGGTAAAGATACTTGTCTTTTTGCCCACTGATGACAAGCTTTCATTCTATTATTTCTTTCTCTTAGGGAGAAAGAGGCCAAGAAGGAAGACCGGGAGCTCCAGGACCCATTGGAGTTGGTGAGCCTGGACAGCCAGTAAGTAGCAAAAATTCTAGATGGAATGAAAATCCTGCTCCTCATTTTCTCCTATCCTAACCAGGGTCCCCGTGGTCCTGAGGGAGTACCAGGAGAGAGGGGCTTACCCGGAGAAGGATTTCCAGGACCAAAGGTAACAATACCTTCTGTACCAGGAAAAGGTGCGGTGCATTGATATCCCTCCCTTGTACTTTCAGGGTGAAAAAGGTTCTGAAGGACCAACTGGCCCACAGGGATTACAAGGCCTGTCAATCAAAGGGGAGAAGGTACTGTATAATAGGGTGTACACTGGAAACAATTGTTATATTTCCTGGCTTATTTTCTGTGCAGGGGGATATAGGACCTGTGGGACCCCAAGGACCAATGGGTATCCCTGGAATCGGGAGTCAAGGGGAACAGGTAATTAATGCATTCTTCCTTTCCCTTCAGTGCTAACACTATTTTATAAAATTTTATTTTAAAGGGAATCCAAGGTCCTATTGGTCCACCTGGTCCACAAGGGCCCGCAGGACAGGGCTTACCTGGTTCCAAGGTAACTTTGTAAATGAGAGCGGAGTTTAATATTTTGCTGCTGTATTAAACTCTTTTCTTACTAGGGAGAAGTAGGCCAAATGGGACCTACAGGCCCTCGAGGACCAGTGGGAATTGGAGTACAAGGTCCAAAGGTGAGTTGACTGCTGCTCAGAAGTGATATGATTTAGGGAAATAAAATATTTGTTCATTCACCAGGGAGAGCCAGGCTCAATAGGGCTCCCAGGACAACCAGGAGTACCAGGAGAAGATGGAGCTGCAGGGAAGAAGGTAACACCAAGTTTTTCGTATTACTGGAGTAGGTCAGCTAACACATCAGTGTCATTTTCTCTAGGGAGAAGCGGGGCTTCCGGGAGCAAGAGGCCCAGAAGGACCACCTGGAAAAGGACAGCCTGGCCCCAAGGTATGGAAATGACAGTGTTGGTGGAAGCAGCCGAAAATCTATATTTTCATAATTATTTTGTTAGGGTGACGAAGGCAAGAAAGGGAGCAAAGGAAATCAAGGACAGAGGGGACTTCCAGGGCCCGAAGGACCAAAGGTATGTTTCTTGTATTCTGACTTACGCTTTGATGAAATGTAGTGAGCATTTTGCTCTTTTTAAGGGTGAACCGGGCATTATGGGCCCTTTTGGAATGCCTGGAACATCAATTCCTGGACCACCTGGGCCAAAGGTATATATTCTTGGAGATTATTTTCTTTTTCTGTAGCCTGTGAAATGTTATTTGAAATGTACAGGGAGATAGAGGAGGACCTGGGATACCTGGATTTAAGGGAGAACCTGGACTTTCTATTCGAGGACCAAAGGTATGCTTTATTCATGTTCTTTTTGTTTTTCTTCATGATATCACTGATGTTGGAATTTACCCAGGGTGTCCAAGGCCCTCGGGGACCAGTGGGTGCTCCAGGACTCAAAGGTGATGGCTATCCTGGTGTGCCTGTAAGTGGGACATTTTTTTCTTCCCTCCCTCCTGCTCACTCCCTCCCTTACTGTGTCATCTCAGGGACCTCGTGGATTACCAGGACCCCCTGGGCCGATGGGTTTACGTGGAGTGGGAGACACTGGAGCAAAGGTAAGACTTTAAAGTAGGCAACGTACTAGCTTTTAGTAACTTGTTATTTGTTGTGTCTTTTCAGGGAGAGCCTGGGGTCAGAGGCCCTCCAGGTCCTTCTGGGCCTCGGGGCGTAGGAACCCAAGGGCCAAAGGTGAGTCCTCAGCTCAGTGCTTTGTGTGAGGGTTTGTCTTCAAATTCTCCCCATCTTCTAACAGGGTGATACTGGGCAGAAAGGCTTGCCTGGCCCTCCTGGCCCCCCTGGCTATGGATCACAGGGAATTAAAGTAAGTGAATAGGGTTGTGCTGGAGTCACCTCAATAGAACATCTCTTTCTCATATCCTATGTAGGGGGAACAAGGACCACAAGGCTTCCCAGGCCCAAAGGGCACAATGGGCCATGGCCTCCCAGGCCAGAAGGTAAGTGTCTCAGGATCTTAGAGAAATGCTTACTGAACCTATCATTTTACCCTATTGTGTAAAGGGAGAGCACGGAGAACGGGGCGATGTGGGAAAGAAAGGTGATAAAGGAGAAATTGGAGAGCCTGGATCTCCAGGAAAACAGGCAAGTAGTTTTTAATGTCTCACTGTGATTTTATATTGACTTTTACTCTTCTTCCACTAAGTAGGGTTTACAAGGACCCAAAGGAGACCTAGGACTTACAGTGAGTATCCATTCTAGAGGGTAATTGAGGGTTATAGTAATACATTTTTCTTTTTATCCCCTAGAAAGAAGAAATTATCAAACTTATTACAGAAATATGTGGTAAGATTTGATCAAGGAAAAAACATCACTTTACAATTTTTCTCTCTCAACATTCATCTTTTAGGTTGTGGGCCCAAATGCAAAGAGACTCCACTAGAGCTGGTGTTTGTGATCGACAGCTCAGAAAGCGTGGGGCCAGAGAACTTTCAGATCATTAAAAATTTTGTGAAGACTATGGCTGACCGGGTTGCTCTGGACCTTGCCACGGCCCGCATAGGCATAATCAACTATAGCCATAAGGTGGAGAAGGTGGCTAATTTGAAGCAGTTCTCCAGCAAGGATGACTTCAAGTTGGCTGTGGACAACATGCAGTATCTGGGGGAAGGCACATACACAGCCACTGCTCTGCAAGCAGCCAACGACATGTTTGAAGATGCAAGGCCAGGTGTAAAAAAAGTGGCCTTGGTCATCACTGATGGACAGACAGATTCTCGTGATAAAGAGAAACTGACAGAGGTGGTGAAGAATGCCAGTGACACCAATGTGGAGATATTTGTGATAGGGGTGGTGAAGAAAAATGATCCCAACTTTGAAATATTCCACAAAGAAATGAATCTAATTGCTACTGACCCAGAGCATGTTTACCAGTTTGATGATTTCTTTACCCTGCAAGGTAAGGAAGGCTATCTGGCCCAGGGGAAAGGCACTATCTCTCTTTTCTACTTCTTTTTTAAAAGACACCCTGAAGCAAAAATTGTTTCAAAAAATTTGTGAGGATTTTGATTCCTATCTCGTTCAAATTTTTGGTTCATCGTCACCTCAACCTGGATTTGGGATGTCAGGGGAAGAACTCAGTGAATCTACTCCAGAGCCTCAAAAAGAAATTTCTGAGTCAGTAAGTAACTGTCTCACTTACTTTGTGAGCTTCAGAAACACAAAATGTGAATATTTTTGTGTAGTTGAGTGTCACCAGAGACCAGGATGAAGATGATAAGGCTCCAGAGCCAACGTGGGCTGATGATCTGCCTGCCACTACCTCATCTGAGGCCACCACCACCCCCAGGCCACTGCTCAGCACCCCTGTGGATGGGGCAGAGGGTAGGTAAACCAGAACTCCAAGTCCCATTTTGATCCGTGACACATTTTCCTTTTCTCACTCTAGATCCTAGATGTTTGGAAGCCTTGAAGCCTGGAAACTGTGGTGAATATGTGGTTCGATGGTATTATGACAAACAGGTCAACTCTTGTGCCCGATTTTGGTTCAGTGGCTGTAATGGCTCAGGAAATAGATTCAACAGTGAAAAGGAATGTCAAGAAACCTGCATTCAAGGATGAGCAAGTAAATTGGCCTGTCTCTATCAAAAGCATAGAACTCCCTAATTTCCACATATTCACCCAATACAAATACAGCACTATATTTGAGTGTATACTGAGTATTTACAACTTATACATGTAATTGAATTCTCACTACAGCCCTAGGATGTACATATTATTAACCACTTATATAGGTAAGAAAGCTGAGGCTCTGAGAAGTTTAGTAACTTGTCAACTGTCACCCAACTAAAAAGTTTCAGAGCTGAGGATTTAGACTTAGAGCTGTGTAACTTCAATACACAGACTCTATCTACTTCACAACCTGCAATGTGATTCTGATTCCTTTAATTCCTGTTGTATGTACTATGTCAGCTCAAACCCCTACCCCTGTCCCTGCCCATACCTCCACCCACTCACCTCCCTAACCTCCTTATGTCCCTCGCAGTAGCAAGATGTAGGTGATAGGAAGGACTTCGGTGTGAGAATTAGAAATGATGTAAATGTTTACGCAGGAGTGCTGGGATAGGAGTCGGGATGGTGAGGGTAGTTAGATTTTTGCCTCACTTGCCCTGAAAGTGGTAATAGGGAGAAACCAATCTGAATTACAATTACTTAAATGTATCACAGACTGTCACTTTGTATTCCTCCAACATGTTTGGTAACAAGTGTTTAATGTATGTTAAAACAAAGAAGGTTTTTATACCCTTCCATTAAAATATGTCAGTGGGCCCTTCCATTTTATGGAGTGGAATGGGAAGGCCCTTGACAGCCAGGAACCACTTGAAGTTGGCATCCACTCTTGAACAGTGTG